GCGGATCACTTGAGGTCAGGAGTTTGAGAACAGCCTGGCCAACATGGTGAAACCCTGTCTCTACTAAAAATACAAAAAATTAGTCGGGCGTGGTGGCGCACACCTGTAATCCCAGCTACTCGGGAGGCTGAGACAGGAGAATCGCTTGAACCCGGGAGACGAAGTTTGCAGTGAGCTGAGATCGCGCCGATGCACTCTAGCCTGGACAACAGAGCGAAACTCCGTCTCAAAACAAAAAACTAACAAACGAACAAAAAACTGATCATTTATTATACACCCAGAACTGTGCTTTTAGCACAGTTTTGTTTTGTTTTGTTTTGTTTTTGAGATGGACTCTTGCTCTGTCACCCAGGCTGGAGAGCAGTGGCGCGATCTCGGCTCACTGCAACCTCTGCCTCCCGGGTTCAAGCGATTCTCCTGCCTCAGCCTCCTGAGTAGCTGGGATTACAGGCGCGCACCACCACGCCTGGCTAATTTTTTTTTTTTGTATTTTTAGTAGAGATGGGGGTTTCACCATGTTGGTCAGGCTGGTCTCGAACTCCTGACCTCGTGATCCGCCCGCCTCAGCCTCGCAAAGTGCTGGAATTACAGGCGTGAACCACCGCGTCTGGCCGTATTGTCTCATTTAATCCTCACAACAGTCTTATGGAATGGGTGCTGCTATCTTTGTTTTTCAGATGAGGAAACAAGCTCAGAGGGTTGAAATGACTTGTCCAAGGTTACAGGCCAGTGGAGGCTTGAACCCAGGTATTTGTAATTCCAAATGTCATACTCTGTCCACATTCATTCCTTGTAACCTGCCTGGGCTGTCACAGTTGGTGTGGGGCTAGCAGCTCCCCAGGGACCAAAACAGGCGCATCCCCGCCCACCGCCCCGCCCATCGTGCCAGCCCGACTCCACCCCTGTGGCTACACCCACTGCCCCGCGCCTTACCCACTGGTGGGCCACGCCCACAGCCCCCAGCTAGGTGCCTCCGCTGTCCGGGCTCTAGTCCCGCCCTCGCCCCTCCCCGCCCACCGGCCTCGCAGTCACCGCGGACGCCAATCTTGTGCATGGAGTCGCCATTTTGCTCCTAGAGAGGCCGCCAGGAGACCCGGCGCTTTCTTCCTTCTGCAGCTGAGGCTGCGGCGGGGCCGGGGCTGGGGTCGGGGCCAGGTAGGCGGGCGGGAGCCAGTGGCGAGCGGCAGGGTATTTGTCCTATTTTGCTCTCTGTATGCAGAATTCAGCGGGGTGCCAAGTCGTTTTCTGTGTGGGTTGAGAGACAGGCTGTGCAGCCCACTGTTGCATAGGACTAACTACTACAAATCATGCTGAGACCGAGCTATTTTTGCTGCTTAGAGGCTTTGCAGCCTTGAGTAAGTTTCTTCATCTGGAAACCTAGCTTCCCTGGCTCTGCCATTTTTCTGTGTGTTAATCCAGGAGGAATTTTGTTGTCAGAGAATAAAAGGAGGTTGTCCATAATTGACTTTAAGCAGCAATCAGTAAAACATTGAGCTCTTCAGCTCCGCCTTTCTTGTAAGTTTATCATTTCTTCTTAGTGGTTGTGAGGCAGTTTTTAATAAGTATTATATCCTTCTAGGCTCTGAAAATTGGAAAACCAAGAAGGTTTTGATGTTTTGTGTGACGCCACCTGAATTAGAAACCAAGATGAACATAACCAAAGGTGGTCTGGTGTTGTTTTCAGCAAACTCGAATTCATCATGTATGGAGCTATCAAAGAAAATTGCAGAGTGAGTTATAATTGTACCATTAAAATCTATATTTTCCCTCTCTTCTTTTTCCTTTTCCTGCCAGAAACAAGAGTACAAATTCAAGAGTCTGTGAGGGGAAAAGATGTTTTCATCATCCAAACTGTTTCGAAGTGAGTATCCAGCAAAAGTGTTGCTTTCTGGGCCTTGATGAGATTTGCTGTGTCTTTGTTACAGGGACGTGAACACCACCATCATGGAGCTCCTGATCATGGTGTATGCATGTAAGACCTCTTGTGCCAAGAGCATCATTGGCGTGATACCCTACTTTCCTTACAGCAAGCAGTGCAAGATGAGAAAAAGAGGCTCCATTGTCTCTAAATTGCTGGCTTCCATGATGTGCAAAGCTGGTAAGAATGGCAGATGTTTCACAATTAATTGGATTTATTGCTTGTGTCTGCTTTATTTTCAAAGGTCTAACTCATCTTATTACTATGGATTTACACCAGAAGGAAATTCAGGGCTTCTTCAATATTCCTGTTGACAATTTAAGAGCATCTCCCTTCTTATTACAGTATATTCAAGAAGAGGTGAGCTAGCTCAAACTTTTTTATTTTAACATTGCAGTAATACCTGACTTCTTGTCTGTCACAGATCCCAGATTACAGGAATGCAGTAATCGTGGCCAAGTCTCCAGCCTCGGCGAAGAGGTAGGTGGGAATCTCACAACCTCTTTCTGGATGTTTTGAGCTTGTGTCTGGTGTTTTCCCTCAGGGCACAGTCTTTTGCTGAGCGCCTGCGCCTGGGAATTGCAGTGATTCATGGAGAGGCGCAGGATGCCGAGTCGGACTTGGTGGATGGACGGCATTCCCCACCCATGGTCAGAAGTGTGGCTGCCATCCACCCCAGCCTGGAGATCCCCAGTAAGTGTGCTGCTGCCTCTTTCCCACTTTCCAAATTTTGGTGTGTGTGTTTTATTCCAACCAGTGCTGATTCCTAAAGAAAAGCCCCCAATCACGGTTGTGGGTGATGTTGGAGGAAGGATTGCCATCATCGTGGTATGTAGACCTCTTTTATTATTAATTCTAGTATATACATTCTTTTCCATCTGTGCTTTGGCAGGATGACATCATTGATGATGTTGACAGCTTTCTTGCTGCAGCAGAGACCCTGAAGGAAAGAGGTGCATATAAGATCTTTGTGATGGCAACTCATGGCTTGTTGTCTTCTGACGCCCCCCGGCGGATTGAAGAGTCTGCCATTGATGAGGTAACAGGGTCTGGGTGTGTGTGGGTACAGCTGATGCTGTGGTTTTTTTTCTTTTGCTTCACAGGTGGTGGTCACCAATACAATTCCACATGAAGTCCAGAAGCTCCAGTGCCCCAAGATTAAAACTGTGGATATCAGCATGATCCTTTCAGAGGCGATCCGTCGGATCCACAATGGGGAGTCCATGTCCTACCTTTTCAGAAACATAGGCTTAGATGACTGAGTTTTCCTTTAGGAAAACTCCCGAGGGCCAAACTGGAAACATAAGAGTGACTGCTCGGTGGGATGGATTTCACAGGAACCGTCATGCTTGTTCCTCCCTCTCCCCTGTAACCTCACTTCTTATTGATTCCTAAGAAGATAGACCAACTTTTTATGTCGGTTTGGGTGTTTGTGAGTTTGGGGAGCAATTTTTATAAAAGAAAAACTTTATTCTCCTCTTTTGAAAAGGTAAGACCTCGTTTTAGTTGTAACTGTTTAAAAAATAACACTTGGAATAAGATTTGTAAGCTCACAAAGCCTTCTTCCAAAGTTGCTTGAGCCAAGTGCTTAAAAAGTTAATAAAATAAAATGATCTGTATGATACCTGCAATTGAAAAGCCGAAAAGATTATACTGTCAAGTCCAGTAAATGACATTTTTAGAGATGCTTTTGTAGACAAGCATATGGAATATGTGATTGTATTTATTTTCTGCAACTAAAAAAGGAATAAAAACTTGTGTTTGTGTGTTTTTCTAAAACTTTGTGTTTTGGCAATCGTTTTATAACTAAAATAAAATGAAAGCTAAATCTACACGCTGTGAATGTTGAAATGTTCATCAGCTTGTTTTCTCTTCTGCAGCTT